ATTTGCATAGTTTCCAAAATTCCTCTTGTTATTGATTTCTAGTTTTATTCCATTGTGGTCTGAGAAGATAATTAATATTGTTTCAAATTTTTTAAAGTGTTTTAAGACTTGTTTTGTGACCTAACATATTGTCTGTCCTTGAGAATAATTCACATGCTCAGGAGAAGAATGTATATTCTGCAGGCTTTGGATAAAATGTTCTGTAAATATCTATTAAATCCATTTGGTCTATAGTGCAGATTAAGTCCACTGTTTCTTTGTTGATTTTCTGTTGGAAAGATCTGTCCAATGTTGAAAGTGGGATGTTGAAGTGTCCAGCTATTATTGTATTGGAGTCTGTCTCTTTAGTTCTAATAGTATTTGCTTTATATATCTGAGTGCTCCAGTGTTGGGAGCATATTTAGTTAAAATTGTTATATCCTTTTGCTGAATTAACTCATTTATCATTATATAGTGTCCTTCTTTGTCTCTTCTTAGAGTTTTGTCTTGAAGTCAATTTGTCGGATATAAGCACAGCTACTCCTGTTCTTTTTTGGCTTCTGTTGGCATGGAATATCTTTTTCCATCCGTTTATTTTCAGTCTATATGTGTCTTTATAGGTGAAATGTGTTTCTTGTAGGCAACACATCAATGGGTCTTTTTAAAAAATCCATTTAGCCACTCTGTTTTTTTATTGAAGAGTTTAATCAGTTTACATTCACTGTTATTATTAAGTAAGGACTTACTCCTTCCATTTTGTTACTAGTTTTCTGGTTGTTTTGTACTCTTCTCTTCCTTCTTGCTTTCCTTCTTATTTTCTTTCTTGTGAAGGTGATTTTTTTGGTGATACAATTTACTTTCTTGCTTTTTTATATTTTATATGTTTGTTACATGTTTTTTAGTTTGAGATTACCGTGCGGCTTGTGAATACTATCTTATAACCCATTATTTTAAACTGATAACAACTTAACATGGTTTGCATAAACAAATAAGCAAAAAGAAAACTAATAAAAACTCTACACATTAACATCATCCCCCCACTTTTAAACTTTTTGTTGTTTCTGTTTATATTTTTTTGTACTATGTCCTGAAGAGTTGTTACAGTTATTATTTTTGATTGGTTCATCATTAAGTCTCTCTACTTAGGATAAGAGTAGTTTACCCATCCCACTTATAGTGTTATAATATTCTGTATTTTTCTGTGTCCTTACTATTACTAGTGAGTTTTGCACCTTCAGGTGATTACTTATTGCTCATTAATGTCCTTTTCTTTCTGATTGAAATACTCCCTTTAGCATTTCTTACAGGACAGGCCTGATGATGAAATCCCTCAGCTTTTGCTTGTCTGGGAAAGTCTTTATTTTTCCTTTATGTTTGAAGGATATTTTGGCCAAGATGTACTATTCTAGTGTCAAAGTTTTTTTTTCCTCCTTCAGCACTTTAAATATGTCATGCCACTCTCTTCTGGCCTTTAAGGTTTTTACTGAAAATTCTGTTGCTAGATGTATTGAGGCTCCATTGTATGTTATTTGTTTCTTTTCTCTTGCTATTTTTAGGATCTATTCTTTATCTTTGATATTGGAGAGTTTATTAAATGCCTTGTGGTAATCTTCTTTGGGTTAAATCTTCTTGGTGTTTTATAACCTTCTTGTACTTGGATAGTGACTTTTTTTTGTAGGTTTGAGAAGTTCTCTGTTATTATCCCTCTAAATAAAGTTTCTACCTGTCTCTTACTCTACCTCCTCTTCGAAGCCAATAACTCTCAGATTTGTCCTTTTGAGGCTATTTTCTTGTAGGTGTGCTACAAGAAAATAGATTTTGTAGGTGTGCTTGCTTGATTTTTATTCTTTTTTTAAATTTTGTCTCCTCTGGAGATATATTTTCAAATAACTTGTCTTCAAGCTCACTGATTCTTTCTTGAATCTCCTTGTTCAATTCTGCTAGTAAGTGACTGGTGCGTTCTTCAGTATGTCAATTGCATTTTTCAGCTCAAGAATTTCTGCTTGTTTTTAATTATTTCAATCTCTTTGTTAAATTGATCTGATAGAATTCTGAATTCCTTCTCTGTGTTATCTTGAATTTCTTTGAGTTTCCTCAAGACAGCTATTTTGAATTCTGTGTCTGAATGGTCACATATCTCTCTTTCTCCAGGATTGGTCTCTTGTGCTTTATTTAGTTTATTTGGTGAGGACATGTTTTCATGGATTGCCTTGATACTTGTAGATGTTTAAATGTGTCTGGGCATTGAAGAGTTAGGTATTTATTATAGTCTTTACTGCCTGGGCATGTTTGTACCTGTTCTTTTTGGGAAGGCTTTCCAGGTATTCAAAAGGACTTAGGTGTTGTGATCTAAGCTGTATCTGCTTTAGGGGGCACCCCAAGCCCAGTAATGCTGTGTTTCTTGCAGACGCATAGTGGTACCCCCTTGATGGTTTTAGTCAAGATCTGGGAGAATTCTCTGGTTTATTAGACAGAGATTCTTATTCTCTTCCCTTACTTTCTTCCAAACAAATGGAGTCTCTCTCTCTCTCTGTTCTGAGCCACCTGAAGCTGAGAGTGGAGTGACATAAGCACCCCTGTGGCCACTCCCACTATGACTGTGCTGGATCAGACCTGAAGCCAGCACAGCACTGGGTCTCATCCAAGGCTTGCTGTAACCATTCCCTAGCTACCAGTTATGTTTGCTCAAGGCCCTGGGGCTCTACAATCAGCAGGTGGCAAAGTCAGCCAGGTTGGTGCCCTTCCCTTCAGGGTGGTGAGTTTCCTCAGGATCTGGGTAGGTCCAGAGGTGCTGTCTGGGAGCCAGGGACTAGATTCAAAAACCTTGGAAGTCTACCTGGTGTTCTATTGCATTGTAGCTAAGATGGCACTCAAACCACTAGACGCAGTCCTTCCCCCTCTTCCTTCGCCTTTCCAAATGCAGAGAAGCCTCACCCTGGGGCCACCACCACCACAGGCCTACAGAGTACTGCCAGACTACTGCCAATGTTCCCTTAAGGTACAAGATCTCTTCAGTCAGCTTGTAGTGAAGGCTACCCGGCCTGAGACTCACCCTGCAGGGCAGTGGGCTCCCCTCTGGCCCAAAGCAGGCCCAAAAATGCCATCCAAGAGCAAGTCTTCTAATTGAGGGCCCCAAGAGCCCACTTGGTGCTCTATCCATGTGTGGTCAAGCTGGTACCTAAGGTGCAAGAGAAATTCTTTACTTTTCCCTCTGCTTTTCTTAAGCAGGAATCTTGTCCTGTAACCATCACAGTTGGGAATGTGCTGAGTTTCACCTGAAGCCAGCAAATCTCAGAGGCTCAGCCATGGCCCTTGATGTAGTACCAGGATATTGCCGCTGGTTTTTCGGGACCCAAGGATTCTTCAGCTAGTAGGTAATAAATGCTGCCAGGACTGGCTCCTTTCCTTCAAGGCAGTGTGTTCCCTTCTGGCCCAGGGTATGTCTAGTAATGTTATCTGGGAGCTAGAGCATGGAAAGGAGGCCTCAGGACTCTGATCAGTGCCCTATTCTGTTGTGTCTGAGTTGCTATCCAAGATGCAAGACAAAGTTCTCCCCATTCTTCCTTCTCTCCTCAAGTGGAGGGAAGGGGTCTTTTGTGGTACTGTAAGCTGTACAGCCTGGGGTTGGGGAAGGGTGATGCCAGCACTCCTTTAGCTGCCCCAGCTGGTATCTCAGTAGGTCACGTGCCCCCAGGTCCACTGGCCCTGGGCCCAGTTCAGCACTAGGACTTGCCTAGGTGTTGTAATCCTTGTGGACTAGACTGCCTTTCAAGTTTATTTAGGAACACAGAGCACTTTAGCCCACAGTGGTAAGGATTGCAGAAATTCAAGTTTGGACTGCTGGGATTGGAGATTCCTCTCTGCCTAGGGCTGGATTTATTTATTTAATTTATTTATTTATACTTTAAACTCTGGGGTACATGTGCAGAATGTGCAAGTTTGTTACATAGGTATACATGTGCCATGTTGGCTTGCTGCACACATCAACCCGTCATCTACATGAGGTATTTCTCCTAATGCTATCCCTCCCCTAGCCCCCACCCCCAACAGGCCCAGTGTGTGATGTTCCCCTCCCTGTGTCCATGTATGCTCATTGTTCAACTCCCACTTATGAGTGAGAACATGCAGTGTTTGGTTTTCTGTTCCTGTGTTAGTTTGCTGAGAATGATGGTTTCTAGCTTCATCCATATCCCTTCAATGGACACAAACTCATCCTTTCTTATGCCTTCATAGTATTCCATGGTGTATATGTGCCACATTTTCTTTATCCAGTCTATCATTGATGGGCATTTGGGTTGGTTCCAAGTCTTTGCTATTGTGAACAGTGCCACAGTAAACACAGGTGTGCATGTGTCTTTATAGCAGCATGATTTATAATCCTTTGGGTATGTACCCAGTAATGGGATTGCTGGGTCAAATGGCATTTCTGGTTCTAGATCCTTGAGAAATCACCATACTGTCTTCCACAATGGTTGAACTAATTTACACTCCCACCAACAGTGTAAAAGCATTCCTATTTCTCCACATCCTCTCCAGCATCTGTTGCTTCCTTAGATACCATCTCATGCCAGTTAGAATGGCGATCGTTAAAAAGTTAGGGCTGCTTTAAATGCTCCCTCTGTAGGTGGGTATCAGCAAATTTGGTATGGTTTCTCTTTCTGCTATAATAGGGTGGCACTGAGTTCAATGCCTCACAATTGCGGTGCTCTCCCTCCCCCAGTGCACTGAAATGCTCTCTGCAGCACACTGCCACTGCTGGGAGTGGGTGTGGGTGGTGGTGGTGATTCGAGACTCCCTTTTCTACCTCTTCAGTGCCTCTTTCAGTGATATTAAGTTAAAGCCAGGTACTGTTAGTGCTCCCCTGAGTTTTGGTTCCCATGAAGGTGCTTTTTTGGTGTGTAGATAGTTGTTAAATTGGTGTCCTTGTGGTGGGGACGGTCGATGGAGCCTTCTATTTTACCATCTTGCTTTCCTCTTCCCCGGGTTTGATTGCTATATGGTTACACTCAGTGCACCATCGGCTTGAAATTCCTTTAGTGATTCCTTGCACTTAGAATGTGAGCTAATTTTCCAGAGTTATTTTCTCAGTGTCCGCTTCCTTCTTGGCTTTGAATATTTCCAATGTGCTCAAGAGAGAATCTGTTTCTTGTAGCTCTCCTAATTGTATTCCCTATTATTTTCACTTGGTGCTTCTTAGCCTAGTGGAGGACCAGGGCCAAATTCTCTGATGTTCTGATTAAGCATTAGGCTTAGTAGACACTGTATCACTTAGCCTCTAGTGTATGGCTTTCAAAGGTGCTCCTACCCCTCTTCAAGCTGTAGTGTGTCTAGCATGTATTCTCATCCCTCCCTCCGGGTAGAGCTTTCTGTTTCCTTCCCTTTAGATGCAATGAGTTTCCACAGTATCCTGATTGACAGTTTTTATTATACTTCTGTCTGAAGACTAAGACTTTTGTCCCATACGGGAAATAGAAGAGATGAAACTGCGGAAATTTATCACTGACTGCCGTTTCTCTCTGCAGCCAGGATCATGAAGGAAGCTGTCTTGAGATTATCTCACATCTTCTCTCTAAGTGTCTGGTGAGATTCTTAGAACCTGCAAGAGGGTGCAAACTCCCCTGTATTTACAGTCCCCAGGGTCTTTACACTCTCACAATAGTCCACATTTGTTCTGTAGAAATGTATCTAAAAGTTTTGCTTGAATCCTTCTTATCAGCTTATGTGGCTTTCAGCAATGTCTACTCCAGGGAAGCAAATGCTTAATATATATTTCTCCCTGAAGAATCATGTCTTTCTCTAGATTGCAGGTTAGTTTGTTACCCTGCAGCCACAGTTCTCAGACAAACTTAATAAAAATTATTAATTTGTAGTTTGATAAGGGTGGGAGAAATGCTTTTCAGTGCTCTACATTTCTGAGTTGAAACTGGGGATCTGGCTGTCTTGATTTTGTCTCCGATTTTTATCAGAGAATAATCCAGGCTGCTTTAAATACACAAAAACTAAGAATGAACTCAACATACAGCGGGGATCAGAGGATACTCAACATAGAGAGCGGATCGGAGATCTGAACTTATTTCTTTAGCTTTGTGAACCCTGAATATCTGAGACAAATCCCAGTCAACTTAGAAAGTTTATTTTGCCAAGGTTAAGGACATGCGCCCGTGTCACAGGCTCAGGAGGTCCTGAAGACATGTGCCCAAGGTGGTAGGGCACAGCTTGGTTTTATACATTTTAGGGAGGCATGAGACATCAATCAATATATGTAAGATGAACATTGGTTCCATCCGGAAAGGTGGGACAACTGGAAGCAAAGTGGGGGGACAACTTGAAGCGGGTAGGGGACTTCCAGGTCATAGGTAAATAAGAGAAAAAATGTTGCATTTCCATCATTGTGGCTGAAAGCAACCAGGGAAAAGAGCCTGGGGTAACCACTGACACAAGTAACAATAAGGATGACTCTCAGAATCATCATACTTGTGAAAAAAGCCAGACATAAAGAGTGCATGTTGTGATTCCATTTATATAAAATTCTAGAAAATGAAAACCAATCTGTGGTGACGAAAAGCACATCAGTGGTTGCCTGGGGCCAGGAGAAGAGGGAGCCATGGACTGAAAAGACGCATTAGGATCTGTTTTTGGGGTGACAGAATGTTCTGTCTGTGTAGTGTTTTCATGGGTGGACACTGCCAAACTCATTGAACTTTATCCTTTAAATGGATACACTGTATTCCACATAAATTATAACTCAATCTGGTTGATAAAAAGTACTGATGTGTGTATTTAGGTCTTGCCTTTCCCAATCGGCCTGTGGTCCTCTGGAGGAAGGGCCATGTTGTCCTTGCCTGGGCTGCACTGAAGCAGTAACACAGTGCTGAGGAGGCCTCTGGCACAGAGAGACTGAGTGGGAAACATGCTCTGCCTTTCACCAGCTGTGATTCCTTAACTAGCAGCCTCTCCTTGGCCTCAGTCTACTCTCCATAATATAGAGACAAAAATGTAATGTACAGAGTATTTGGAGAGGTTAACGGGTATAATTCTACATAAAATTTTGAAAACAACGCAGGGTTCATAGTAAGAACTTAATACATGATATATATTATTATTCCTTTTGGCATTTATTATTAGTTAAAAACTCAAGGTAAAAGGAATATTTTTGAGTACCTACTGCGCCTCAGACACAGTACACTTCACTAAACTCAGTAATACATACAAAGTGATTCAGATGATAAGTGAATATCTAAGGTTTTTCTCTACATAGTTTTGATTCTTTTTGCCTCTTTTAATGTAGAATTTCAGCATTGTTTGTACGTTTGTGAGAAACATACTACCTGATTCTGTAGCATTTTTTTTTTCTTCTAACATAGCAGCACATGTCTCGGGTTGGCAGAGGGGTCGTGAGGGAAGCCCAACGTGCAGTCAGCCTCCCATCAGGGCAGGCAGGTGGGTCAACAGTGTGGCAAACACAGAGGGTGGCTGATGCACAGATTAAATTCTTGCTTCTTTTTAAAATAGAACATGAAGTAAATGATGTGTCTTACAAGATACCCAAAGGAAACATATTCACATCTGGAGAGCCCCTTTTAGCCTCTTTTATTATAAAGCAATGTAGTTGCAAAAGTGTAATTTGACAGTAAAAATATTAACCTCTAAAGGCAACTTTCCCAGGATGACATTTACAAGCCACCTCACACATGCTCACAGATTAACATGACACAAATCATCTGTTTTCAATCTCCATGTTCCTGCCCTCAGCTCTTCTTATATTAGGATTGACAGCATTTGGTTTTCAATGTTCCTCTTGAGGCTCAGAGAGCCCTGAAGGTATCAGTTAGATGAATGATGGGAATCTGGCTCTGATCTTTATTTTGCTATGTCATCCTGTCATCTCCCCACACCCCTCCTTCCCCTGCCAATAAAACACACATGTACCTCACACATAGAGATCTTAATTCTGAGTTAAAAGGCCAATTGACCACTGGGAATCCAAGGCCTCACATTTATCAGCTTTGTTCCTTCTGGTCTGTCTTCTCTCATAATATATGAAATCACTTTCACTTTTCTTAATGTCATTACCATGATAACCTTGTGTAAGTCACCTTCTTTGCCTTCTTACAGATACACACACTACTGATGGTGGTGTACAGAAATGAATGGGTCTCAGAGGAAACAGTTGTGACATATTCATTCACACACTCAGCATCTATTTATTGAATAACTTCTATGGCGCTGTGCTATTAGCAGAGACAGCAGGGAAAAGGAGAAAGGTCCATGTTCTGAAGCAGATTACCATCAGGTGGGGAAGATAGATAAGAAACAACCAGGAGCATTAGGAGAGTGGTAATTATTGTGAAGAAGTACATTATATAACAGAGCAATCTGGTGCAATTAATACAGTTTAAGTGACATGATATAAGCAATAGGAAGAGTCTAAGTAATGGAGCAATGTTGTAAATTCAGTGTACACAGTAGCACACACAGCAAATTAGATACAGGAAAATAGTGACCAGAGGCGGGTGCCAAGTTTAAATTAGGAGTGGCTCCGGGAATGCATTCTGAGGGGTGGCATTTGAGATGCAGTCCTATGTCATTTATAATCCTTTTGGTGGCAAGTAACAAAACCACATAGACCAAGATGGCTTTAGCCACAAGAACGACAATCACCTGATAAAACGCCTCAAAGTCGGGGGGTCCAGGTGGGCTGGTCCAGCGGCTCCTCTAGGCCATCGAGGGCCCGGGTTCCTTAGCTTCCGGGGTCAGTCTGGGCCACGGCTGGCTCCCTCAGGGCTCCGAGATCCCTGCAGCAGTTCCTGTCGTCAGTTCCCACAGGACAACATGCAGTGCGAGGAGGAGGCGCCACTTTCGGTGAGTCTCTTTGATCAAGGAGATGTTTCCCAGAAGCCCCAGTAGCCTTCTCACAGCTCACTGGCCAGAGTAATAGCACATGCTTTCCCCTAAACCAATCATTGGCAAAGCAGATGCGGGTTTAATGATGGAGGTAGGGAGGCCTGTGGTGAATGGAGGGCAGTGGATTTCCTGAAGAAAACCTTATTAGTATTAGAAAAGAGGAAAGTGTATGTGTGTCGGGCAGAGGTGCTGGTGCATAGTTGACTGGCCAGTAGAAAACCACTTATGAAGGACATCAGATCATATCCTCAGAAGACCATGGCATGGCCTTGGGATGGGGCTAAGCCTAGGAGAGCTCAGGGGAGCAGTGAAGACACATGAAGAGGGGCCTGTGCCGGGTAGGGAGGGCGTGCAAGGTGAGGCCAGAGAAGGAGGCAGGTCCAGGGCATTAGGGCCTGGTAGGCCCCTGTAAGGTGTTTGGATTGTATCTGGTATAGCAGAAGTTCCTGGAGAGGACAGAGGTGATCCAAGCAGAGGAGACAGCCCTGGGCCAGCAGTCAGCAGTCAGGTGCCGGCTCACACACGCAAAATGCTGTGCAAGAGGCGGTCCCTTTCTCTATGCTGGATTCAGTACAGGTAAAATGAGGCTCATGGCACCCACCTCGTGGCATTACCGTGGGACTTACTGCATTGAAAGGAGAGTGTTGCGGCAATGAGGTCCTGTACAAGTATGAGCTGTCTTGTTCTCATTATTTGAGATAGTTATAAAATGCCTATGAACACTGAATTAGCGAGTACTGAACCTTTGCTTGTAGGAGAAATAGACACACACACACACACACACACACACATTTCTAATAGTCTGTAATCTTCTATTACAAAAGAAATATTGAAGTTTGGAAGTGTTAGGTGACTTGTCTGAGGCTGCCTCACTAACAGGTGCCAGAGTAGGGATTCAGATTCTGTCCTACTGGATCCAGCGCCCAAGCTGAAGCTTCCCACACAGTGCTCCACTGCCCCCTATATTGTCCATGCTCTGGTCTTTGTATGAGAGCTGAGACAAGAAGGCAGAGCGAGTACTTGCTTGACCTCAACTGGGGATGCGTGCATGGCAGGTGGTTCAAAATTTTCCCCTCTCTGTGCAATTCCACAAATGACCAAAAAAGGAAGGTACTGCAAGTACTGACTTTGGGGTTACAAATAACTTTTAGGGAGTAGATGAGTTTGCAAATATGGAATCCACAAATAATGAGGGTCATCTGTAATTGGTGAGACCATGAAGTGAGAAACTCTGGTTTCTGTATATCTAATATATCCTTTGTACGTTGTTAGATACCTCAAGTCTTAGTACTCAGTATGATTAGCCTTATTTGTGCTGTTTTAATTGAATTACTTAAAATGGAGGCATACACTTTTTTAAGGGTATGCATGTCCCAGGAGAAAAAACTCAAAAGATAGTCAACATAAAGAATTGCTAAGCCCTCTTACTTTGTTATGTTTTTAATTAATTTATTTTTCCCATATGAGCTATACATCACTTCCTAAAAGATGGGGCAGGTTTAAGACTGTAGTGCTCCGAAAGGATGCAGACAGTTACATTATTTCATTCCTTATGAACATAGAAAGGGCCTCACAGTTTCCAAAACTGGTGTGTTCTCTCCAGTGGGATGTGATTCAGAGTGATTTGATGTGTGATTGGGGGTGGTTGGGTAGCAGTAAACAAGGGAGAACCGTAATTTTCCACAAATGCAAGAGGTTTGAGGTCTGCACTACAGAACATTGGACTGAGAAAGTTCTGGCAATAGGTGATAACCACCTGAGCTAGGGAGAAGTGAGAGCAGAACTCCCCAATGTATCCACTGCAGGTTTCTAAATCACAGGGGGCCTCAATCTCTTTTTTTCTGAGCAGGGTTGGGGGGACTTCCTTCTCTCGAGGTAGTCTGCATGCCACAGGCAGAACAAGCAGTGAGTTCAGGGGAAATCAGAGGTCTTACTGAGCCTTCACCTTCTCCTAGTGCAATGCTTCCTTGGGAAGGCAGATATTTCTCTATAATGGGGCTTCCACACCTTGAGTACCTAAATGGATGGCAGTCAGGCTCAGCATTGTGTCAGCATCTATTAAAAATAAGAACATGACCCTCCACTCCATTTTCTTCTCTGAATGGAGATCTTGTTCTGATTATTCTCTTTACAGTCCTGGGCACAATGAAGCAGATTTAACTGCCTCAAACATGCTCTAAAATACAGCTAATTTGCTTGCTTCATTGTTGTTCTTCTCTCTCTTTTTATAAAATAAAGCAAAGAGAGGGATAGAAGTAGATTCTTTTCTTTTTTTAATTTGAAAAGTTAAAGAAATGCCATATTCAGCTCCCTGTGGAATTTTGGGGATGAGAGACACATTAGCTATCAGGCCTAATGGTAGCTCTATCTACTACCATCTTAGGCCTGGAAGGAAAAAGACTTTAGACTGCTAAGTTCTGACAGGATAGGAAAGGGGCTCCAAAAATGAACTTAGCCAGACTCCAGTAACTCTTCAGCAATCCTTGTTCATTGCTTTGTGGACTGGGATTATCAAGTCAAAGTCTCAATGATTTCAGCAGATCTCCCAATGAGCAGCCTATGTTAATTATACTTAAGGATTCCTAAAGACGTCATTGGTGTTGAGAAGTGGAAGTGACAAGGATCCATCCCTGTGACTGGGGATGCAGGGTGAGTCTTAAGTGTCCCATTAGCTATTTTCTCCTTGGTTTCCATGTCAAGCTACAGTGTAGAGCTGTTGGGTGGCAAAAGGCCGGTTTCATTTCCAAGGAAGCACATTCGTATTAGTGCCATTTTTTTTTGGCGGGGTGGGTGGCGAGGTGGTAATTTATCTCAAACCACTTGGAAGTTTACTCTTTAAGTTTGGAAGTGGGCACTTCTGACATTGTTCTTGAGCCATTCACTTGACCATGTCAAATAGGCAGTTGGGCACGTGTGTCTGGGGCTCAGAAGGGAGGCCTGAGTTGTAGTTACAGATTCAAGTGAGGAAGAGAAGCAACAAGAATAAGTCCCAGTTTCTGGCTTGCAAAAGTGGGGCTGTGGTGGCCCCACTGGTTGAGGTGGGGGCCCTGCCAGCAGCACAGGCTTGACACTGCCCCTCAGCAGTATGAATGCAAAGGTTGCACAATACTTTTTATTTTCTGTCCTCTGCTCATGAAACGATTTGTGATCCCTCTTTCTTCTCTCTACCTAGTTACATAAATACATTTTCCTGATTGTCCAGGAGAGAAAGTCAGCCACAATTTATTTGCTTATCCTGAAAATGTGAAGTAAAATGGGGACTTAAATGGTCTAATGCTCAACCTACTGAAGCATGCACATTAGAGAGGCCACCCCCAAGTGCTGAGTCAAAAGACCACGGTGAAATGCCACATTCGTTCTGCAAAATTATAGCTGAATGGGGCAAAAATAATTATATCCATGTTTCTAATGCATTTCACAACTATTTTGCCTACCAGGATTTTAATCTAGTGCAAAGCTCTCCTGATTTTTCAGAGAACCTCAGTATGACTTGAATAATGTGCTTTTTCAGTAACATAAAAACCTTTTATGCATCTTCAGATATGGTGCAAGAGTGAACTATGAGGCACCTGGGGTTTGATTAGTGATCGTTTGAGTACCTAAAAAAGGTAAGATAAAGAAAAACACACATACACACAAAATGCATCTCAAGGTTCTACCTCCTTCCCAAAGGTTTCCAACAACTGTGATTCCATTTTTGTGAATGGGAAGGAAATGAAGAGCAAAGTGGACACGATTGTGAACTTCACCCACCAGCACTTCACCTCCCAGTTCGAGGTCACTGTCTGGGCACCCAGGCTCCCCCTGCAGATTGAGATCTCAGACACCGAGCTGAGCCAGATCAAGGGCTGGAGGATCCCGGTTGCTGCCAACAGAAGGTGAGGAATCAAAGAGAAGGCTGTGGATCCGAACTTTGTTCTGTTTCGATTCCTTGTGCTCCAGGCCTACCCGGGAAAGCGATGACGAGGACGATGAGGAGAAGAAGGGACGAGGCTGCTCCCTGCAGTACCAGCACGCCACAGTGCGTGTCCTCACCCAGTTTGTGGCCGAGTCACCTGACTTAGGGCAGCTGACCTACATGCTGGGCCCCGACTGGCAGTTTGACATCACTGACCTTGTGACCGAGTTCATGAAGGTGGAGGAGCCGAAAATCGCTCAGTTACAGGACGGCAGGACCCTGGCTGGTCGGGAGCCGGGAATAACCACGGTGCAGGTACACGCCGCCATGCCTTGCCCAACAGCAGTGAGATGCATGAGTCTCCTCGCTGACTTTTCAGGTCCTCTCGCCGTTGTCTGACTCCATCCTGGCTGAGAAGACGGTGATTGTCCTGGATGACCGAGTCACCATCGCGGAGCTGGGAGTGCAGCTCGTAGCTGGCATGTCTCTCTCCCTGCAGCCACACCGAGCAGACAAAAGGGCCATCGTCTCCACAGCTGCTGCCCTGGATGTTCTTCAGTCCCCACAGCAGGTGAGCGTTCCAGGGGCCCTGCGTCCTTGGTCATAACATAATGCTTTGGTTTCATTTTCCTCAGGAAGCAATAGTAAGTTCTTGGATTTTGTTCAGTGATGGTTCGGTGACACCTTTAGACATTTACGATCCTAAGGATTATTCTGTTACTGTCTCATCATTGGATGAAATGGTGGTGTCTGTCCAGGCAAACCTTGAGTCCAAATGGCCAATTGTGGTTGCAGAGGGTGAAGGACAAGGGCCTTTGATTAAGTTAGAAATGATGATAAGTGAACCTTGTCAGAAGACCAAGAGGAAGAGTGTTCTTGCCGTGGGTAAAGGAAATGTCAAGGTCAAATTCGAACCAAGTAGTGATGAGCACCAAGGAGGCAGCAATGATATTGAGGGCATAAATCGGGAATATAAAGACCACCTCAGTAATTCCATAGAGCGCGAAGGAAACCAGGAGAGAGCAGTCCAGGAATGGTTCCACCGTGGCACACCTGTTGGCCAAGAGGAAAGTACCAACAAAAGCACAACCCCCCAGTCTCCCATGGAAGGGAAGAATAAGTTACTCAAAAGTGGTGGTCCAGATGCCTTTACAAGCTTCCCCACTCAAGGGAAGTCACCGGACCCCAATAATCCTAGTGACCTCACAGTGACCTCAAGGGGGCTAACGGACTTGGAGATTGGCATGTATGCCTTGCTCTGCGTCTTCTGTCTGGCCATTCTGGTCTTCTTGATCAACTGCGTGGCGTTTGCCTGGAAATACAGACACAAAAGGTTTGCTGTGAGTGAGCAGGGCAACATCCCCCATTCCCACGACTGGGTCTGGCTTGGGAATGAAGTGGAACTTTTGGAGAACCCTGTTGACATTACACTCCCATCAGAGGAGTGCACAACCATGATAGACAGGGGCCTGCAGTTCGAGGAGAGGAACTTCCTTCTGAATGGCAGTTCCCAGAAGACTTTTCATAGTCAACTACTCAGACCCTCTGACTATGTCTATGAGAAAGAAATTAAAAATGAACCTATGAATTCTTCGGGCCCAAAGAGGAAGAGAGTCAAGTTCACTTCCTACACCACCATCCTCCCAGAGGACGGCGGCCCATACACCAACTCCATCCTGTTTGACAGCGATGATAACATCAAGTGGGTCTGCCAAGATATGGGGCTGGGGGATTCACAGGACTTTAGAGACTATATGGAAAGTCTGCAAGACCAGATGTAAACTCCTTTCTTATGTTTGTATTCACCTTTATGCCTTCTGTTTTTTGAATGCTGGAGCAGTGAGTTTGATCAGCAATAGGGGATGATTTAACAAAGTTTGATTTGTGGAGGTCTGGTGGGATTCATTTCTAAGCAGGTAAAAGAGGTTTGGAGAGCTATAGAAGCTGGGTTTTAAGTTTGGAAATGCCTCTAAAACAGCCACATGTGGGGACTGGAGAAATTCTAAGACAACAGTTTTATGGACTGCCTGGTACGAGCTCAGTGCAAATGTATTAAACCTGACCCCACAGACATTGTTAGTCATCTCGTGACAAATGGCCATGTGGAATTAGAAAAGATTTGGGTGTTGATTTTTCTATTTCTAGACCTTTTAAAGCACAGTGGACACTTATTGCCCCTTGGCCTGAGTTTAGACATACATGAAAGATGACTGAATGTAGCTATCCTGATTTGTCATGAGCGCTGCTCATTATTTTTATATACATTTGCACCTGCACCTGTTCCTTTGACCTCTGGAATTCTTTTTGAAACATGAAGAGAAGAAATTTCAGTCTTTTCCTTGAGCTCTGTTTGATTTACACATGAGTTTTCTTCCCTGGGATTTGCCATGCCATGTTATTTCCTGGGTCTCCATGCAGGATGTCAGGTTTTTCCAGTTTTCTGCACTTCATCATCTAGGGATGGTATCCAAGAAGCTTATTCTCACTTTGTTTTTTCCTTCCTTTTGTTGTTGAACTTTCTTGTATAACACTGGGACAAAGGGTTTTACTTAAAATGTTAATATACAGTGAGGGAGGGCCATCTCTTTACTGTTTTCTATGTGAAGTTTCAAACATTTGGAAAAAAGTTGTCAATCACAAACATTTATTTTTATTCTCTGCTTGTTGAAAACTCATGGGGAACTCCTGGAGTGCATTTCTGAGGGTAAAAAGGCCCCAACATAGCTGTATTTATACAAGTGCTTTGTGGCCAACACAATTTACTATCCAAACTGAAGTCTTAAAGTAGAATTGACCTACACAGAAAGGAAATTGCCTAGGCAATAGATGCAGATTACACTTTCCATTTTACCAGAACAAAAGTTTTTTTTTTTTTAAATAAGTAGAATGACAGTTCAAGTTAGCAATATATAGAAATCCATCCATACAATGACCAAAATAAATAAATAAATAAAACTCAATCATGACTTTGGCAGAGATAAAACATTGACAAGGGTGTGCATTTGTGGAGAGAAGCAGTGGGTTTCCCCCCAAAATCCATACAAATAAATGACTATTCCAGAACTCAAGAAGCAGCTATTATAGAAAAAAAAATTAAAAACCACAGCTATTGAAAAATTAAAACGGCAAGAGAAAAAAAGAAACAACTCCTGCATAATGTTTAAATAAAAATGTTATTTTAATAGCATCATGAATGGTCTTAAGGCAAAAATTTCAGATTAGCAAAATGTGATGACATATTTATTAAGATTGTATTATTGGAAATGTAGACACTGGACTAGTATGCCTCATTATGAGCTTTACTGAGCCATTTGCATCTCTAAGAAATATGATTTTAAAGGCCCAAAGTAGGAAGGATCTGCAGGGGGTCACCTGAAGCAGTGCCCTGACTCCAAATGGCTGATAACTGAGCTAATCCAAGGAGAGGCGTTCAGTTGTTCTCTTATTATAGATTTCCTTGGGTGGGAACATGACAACCCCGCCTCCTCTAGCCATGACGTGGCAGCCAAAAAGTTCTTCCTGTATCTCTGGCCCACAGGACTGTAGTGTGTTTGGGAACAGTGCTGAAATTGCAAGTGATGTAGGCCTGACCTCCAGAGCCCAGCGTTCAGTTAGTTGTATAAAATGGGGCTTAGGAACCGAAGCTGATGAAGTTCCAAAAGTAGTTCAGTTTGATGGGATAAGGAAGCAAGGAGAGCCAGGCATTAGCTGCAAAAGGAGCTTGCAGAGAGATGGCTGACACTTTATGGGAAGATTCCTCAGTCAGCCAAAAGCTTTTCAAAGAGTTTGGTGCAGAGGTAGCTCAGAGCCAACCATCCAGGACCGAAGAAAGCTCATGTGCTGATTGACACATAGCTATCCAGGTGAGTCGGCTCCTTCTATGAGGCTTTTCAATCGTCTCTCCCTTTGGATCTCTGGCATTCCAGAAAGACTGGGAATTCATTTCTGAAAATGATGAACCTCCGCTGAAACGGGGAGGAAATCTCTTACACACATACAGCAGGGTCCTGCCCACTGGTAAAGTGAGACGTTGGGTAGGGGGTGTAACTGGGGAGGAGGTGAAGGAAATTATCCCTGCCATGGGGAGTGTTATTCAGGAACATAAAAATTAGAGCATTCCCTCTGATGGCAGTGCTTGACGGGGTGCAGGGAACAAACTGGGGAGCGTTCAAACATGCCAGTGGTTTCTCAGCAGGGCTGGAAACTGGCCACAGTCCTGAAGATGCTTCTTGTGACAACTTAGAGTCACTGGGAGTCACACAGCTCCTGTGTAGCCGCCTTTGCTCCTCTGTGTTAAAACCCAGTCAGTTCAAAATAACAATCAAATGGAAGGCCATGGGGGAAGGGTTCCTTCCACCATATAACCCACACCCAGATGTATATAAACGCATATACATACATATACCCGTGTGTGTGTGTGTGTGTGTGTGTGTGTGTGTGAATACTGAAGAGCCAGACAACAAACTATTTAGTAAGAATCAACAGTGACTGTCAATTGTTCTCAGATTTGGCATGGATACTATTTCTCATGAAATAATGTCATTAAAGTATTTCCTCCTCTAAATATTTCCTGAAGATCATAAACCATGGGTTATAGCACCTTGTTTTCCAGCTAGTCAATATACAACTATTAGGTGCTGTGCCCCAAAATATCTAAAATGGGGGTAAAGATATAAACTATTAAGCCATGAAATCTAATTTTCTGGGGACCATGCATTTGCCTGGATTTTCCAGGATTTTATGGCTGATAGACCCAAATTATTAGTCTTGATAAACAACCTGAACCAAACATTTATAAAGTCCCTTCCTCTCCCATGGGAATGGAATGCTCAGACTCCTGCTGAGGGAGACACCAGCAAGCCTCTTGAGAAGGCACCAGACAGTGAACTCTGTGGTCACATGAAGGGAGGTTCAGATGCTAGACGACCAGCGTATGACCTGGAACCATTGAGGATTGCAACCGCTGCCTCCAGGGTCCAGATGTGCTGCAGTAGAGGGCAGAGCACAGGAATCAAGAAGCAGCTGCCACACCAAAGAACTGATGCTTAAACACACAGGTGTGTTGCATTTGAGAGAAGGCAAGAAGAAAAGACAATAGAAGGTTACCCTGGAAAAACAACACCTAGCAAACCTCAGAATACTCCATGTGTCCCAAGAGAAGGAATAATTGTCTTTCTAGCTGTTATATATTGCACACTGGCCAGGATAAATTCCCAGACTATAATAATCCTGACTATGTAGACGGAAGTTTCTATTTATAAAGTCATGCAGGGGGAAAGTTGATTAATTTTTGTCCCATTGCCACATCTGTAGACTAAGTAATTTTTAACTTGCTAACTTTTAGAATGTCCACCTTTGTGCATTTTGGTAGCATTCTTGTTTCATTATTTTAGAAAGGGGTCTTCCCATTACTGGGATGTCGGGGCCCTGTCAGAGAACTATTATTAAGGCTCTGTGAGGGAACTGTTCAGTCTCACAGCAAGGACCACAGAGCGTGGTTTCATCTGAACCCTACAAGTCAGGGACACCAGTGTGTTTTCTACTCGAGTTACCTAAAAATGGTCTCAATTTTCCATTTCATTCTCTGTAAATGACACAATAGATGGTTTATAGACTCAGCAGCCCTCACCTTTTATTAAAATTATATATGTGTGATGTAATGCATATCACCTGTCATGTAAAGGGACGGTATGGATGGTGGAAAAGTTATGCTAAAATATGGATTGCAGATATTTTTGTATGTAATATAGGCAATATAATGAAACACCGAGTTTTTTAAAGTGAAAGCATGCAAAATCGTAGCTTTTAAATGTACAGACATCCCACTCAAAAATATCTAAACTGATAGTGGGAAAAACATTTGAGACCTAGTAACATCATGAAATGCACTGAATTTGGAATTCTGGCCTAGAAAGGCTGTGGCTTATGTTGGGATTGATGATGGAATCTGCCAGAACATTTTCATCTTATTCTTCTTGACTTTTGGATTTTTTTCTTTTCTTTTTTTCTGGAAATATTTCGGAAATAAAGTGACTTCATTTTTCAGCATAAAAGTATATTCTAACCACAGGGTAACACATCGTTTTTAACATGAAAATAAACATTTAAACATTCTTCAGTTGTTTCATTATTTTATCTGCATGTTCCATAAAGCAGCTGTATGGTTGGCTATAATATAGATTTATTTTTTCTTTTCAGCCAGAGATTTTAATACCCTTGATGCAGTAATAAATGGACATCAAAAGAAAACATTTCTTAAAAGTTGCCAACGTATTTTACCTTGAAAACATTTCTTATTTGTTATCCTAGTAGGCTGGGGAAAGCTTCTCTCCAGATGTCTCAGAAAAAGATCTCCTGTTTCTCATGGCCCCGTCCAGGGTCAAACCATGTTGAAAGTCAGTGCTGAAATGCATGATGCTGCGGGTGTTTGAGAGCCTTTGACCTCTGTCCACCCTTTGGTCTTTGCTCGTCAATGGCTTGGTCTTGTATATGTATCTGGGGCAGGGGCTTTGTACTGGGCCCAGGGTGCTGAGCTTTCCAGAACAGGCAGAGCTCTAGAGACCTAAGAAAACCACAGGACAGGCGGGGATTCTTTTTGAGAGGCTGAAGTAGATGTTTCAGCTGAAAGATGGGTGGTACACTTGCCAAGTGCCTAGAGGGGCTAGAGGCTCTCTGTTGGTGTGTGTGTATTTCTTGAAACTGCAGAGTCATTTTTGGCATGCTGGCAAATGCTACTCCTTGCTTTTAGGATGAATAGGGATGCCTCTTTGGCGATAATTTGACGTGTCATAATAAATGCCCAATACCAAACCTAGTCTTTCTCCAGGCCCTTCAGACATCATTCAGGTAACTGGGTGTAAACACAGGAGTTGGCTTTGTGAAACTGAGGCAGGATTTCCTGCCTCTAAACTATTGGCAGCAAAAGAGCCAAAAATGTGCTCCCAGGTGCAAAACCCCAGCCCCATCAGAATTGCTTCTCAGCACTTTGGGTAACTGTTTTGCACTAACAGCTTCCTCCTTGTCTTTTCCCTGGGAACATGGGAGCACTGACACAGAACTCAACTGGTCCAGCCCTTTGGGAGGCCCAGGTGGGCAGATCACCTGAAGTCAGGAGTTTGAGACCAGCCTGGGCAACATGGTGAAACCCTGTCTCTACTAAAAATACAAAAATTATCCAGTCGTGGTGGTGCATGCCTGTAGTCCCAGCTACTCTGGAGGCTGAGGCAGGAGAATCACTTGAACCTGAGAGGTGAAGGTTGTAGTGAGCCAAGATCGTACCACTGCACTCTGGCCTGGGCAACAAGAGCGAGACTTTGTCTCAAACAGAAACAAAACAAGAAAAACAAAAAGAACTTAACCAGTTCTCCCCAGATCTCAGCGTGCATGCATATATAGAGTTTAGTAAAATGTGTTTCAAAAAAAGAAGGATAAAAGAAAGTTTGAAGTAAGATTTGTAAAAGAATGAACACTTTAGGTTTTGTGTGTGAGTGCAAAATGTAAACACGGCATTTGAAATTTTTTGGTATTGAAATCCTTAATGCCTGTTAGTTTCTTTATGGTTTTATACAATTGAGATAGGTTCTGAAGTTTTTTTGTTGTTTGCTTTTAGAAATTTTTAAAAATACAAAAAAAAAGCGCAGAAACATTTTCATCTGGGTTACTGTGTTTATAGACTATTCTATGACTCAAGACAACTAGGACACCATCATTTTCCAGATAAGAAATAACAGTTCAAGTTCATTAGGGAAATTATCTTCCCAGTCCAAGCAAGCAATAATGTTATCAACTTACAATATTGGACAATCTTCATATTCTATGAGATGCCTTTAAAATTTCTTTGGATTTAATGCTGCTCTTGGTCAGTTGTTCAAATGAAACATTGTAATTTCATGTTAACGACAAGAGTCTCACGGGAGTCTCTTTAGATGCTGCAGGAACTGAGAGGATAGAAGACCTCTCTATACATCTACATTGCCCATTGGAGTAAAGCACTTTACAGAGAGATGGATGCCGCTTTGGGATTTGGGGTCTATGTAATGCTGATTTTTTTCAAACCTGTTTGGAAATATTACTTCTTTGGGATGGCTGAAATAACTTTTGACCTGACACATCTTTCTGTACTTCCTGTGGCCAAAAAAGCAAGTGAGACTTTCTGTTTCCCATTGTAAGGCTGGAGCTGAAATAGTCTGCCACGTTATTGTTATCTCCTTTGTAAGAATTTGACTTTCTGAATGAAATAACAGAATGCCAGTGTCAACACTGACCATATGATATAGTTATTTCACTTAGAGATGCTTCCTCAAAGAGCGTGCCTTTTTCCTCCATCATAACCGCTTTAGGATCTCTGTTTTATCCATGTATTTCCCACATAGTAGAAGCATTTTCCATTTCCATGAATATTACAGGCTGAGAAGGAGCACACATCTGGCACTGATAAGCACACTGGCCCAGGCACTCAGCCTTCTCATTTCATTAATCTGGTTGGTGACCGTTTCCATCGGGCACACCTGGAAATGTCCATCGGACATATTGCCATCTCAGTTGCTGCAGTGCAGTGAATTACCCCAGAGCCACCAGTTCACATGCCCAAAGATGAACTGGCCCATGGAGGGACTTGATTGCCAAGTGACTTCCTTTCTGTAGTTATCCTCTGCTGTGACCCTTATTTTGGACTTCTAGCAAGGGCATTCAGTGTGGATTCCAAGAACAAAACCAATTGTCCAACCTCCATTACAGGGGTCTTCTAGGTATTCCCCACACATTATTTGTGGGCATAAGCAAACACCATAACTATGAAAGGCTGAGAGTGGAGAATTAAGTCATAAGGAAATGATCAAACCTAGGGAAAAATAAGTGGCTATAAAACACTGAAAGATAGTCACATCCACATAGCGTGTATCATGCAACAGACCCGTGCTCTTAGAGGGAGGTAGTGTGTGTCTTCCCATGGCAAATAATTTTTACAATACTGCTCATGTTTAATGTGTGTCTACAGGGCATGCTGTTGTCTCAAAATTGAAATGTGCATCTTAGGTATCAGTTCCCAGCCTCAGACTCTTCTCAGGCAGGTGGACCGGATCTCAGCTGCAGAACATAGTGAGTGGCCAAACCTACACAGCCCAGCCAGTAGTGTGCTTTGGGGTGATTGCAAGGCAGCAAACAGTGGGGACAAGTTTTGTCTGGCATTTGAAAAGGTGTTATCCCTTACTTTCCACATTTCTGAATTGGATTCTTGTTCCCTGGTAAACACCAGATATTATAAACAGAGCATGCTGTTATGACATTGTGCTTCTATATACCTTTTTGTATAATGTATCTATCTCATTATATTACCTATGGTTTCAGTATGATCTGTTGTGTATGTTCCACCGTATATTTAATGTCTCTGTAAAGGCACTTCCAAACATTTTGAAAACGAAGAAATAAAACATGTTGGATGATTCCTTGTTATAGTAAAACAATTAATTGGTAGGTTCCAGG